GGCGTTACGGCCATTCCTCTGCCCACCCACCCACAGACAGCCCAGCACATAGGCTGGGCTCAGCACGAAGGTCCTGGGTCTGGGTTTGAATCCCGTCCTCACCACTTCCTGGAACAGGAGGGTCTGGGTTTGAATCCCATCCTCACCACTTCTGGAACAGGACGCCTCCTCCAGGGAGCCTCCCTGGGTTGGCCCAAGCCCCCCAGGCTGGGTTTCCACTCCTAGGGTGCCCCCAGCTTGGCTGGTGCTCCATCTTGGTCTGCGTTTTGGCCCAAGTCCCTTCCGGAGAGTGATGGGCTCCCCTCCACACTGAGGACACCCCCTGCTCCTTGCCGAGACCCCGAGACCCCGCTTCTGCCTGGGTAACGCGAAGGCAGCATTTGTTCAGTGCATGACCTCATCTCACAGAGGCTCACAACCACTCTCTGTGTTGCTCCATTGAGCCAAACGTGTATTAAGCGCCAAATGTATGCCAGGCACTGTTCTGTGGGCGGAAGAGGGTGCCCTGTGGGAACCTGCAGGGAAGGTGTTCCAGGCAGAGGGCACAGCCCGTGCAGAGGCCCTAAGGCAGGACCGTGCCAGGTGCGCTGGAGGCATAGCGAGGAGGCCTGTGTGGCTGGGATGAAGCAAGCGAAGGAGGAAGCTGGGGGAGATGAGAGCAGAGAAGAAGCTGGATGTTACGGGACGTGGTGCGGAGTACGAGAGAGAAACCTGAAGCAAAAAGATGGTAACTGGCCAAGGCATCCTGGTGCAGCAGAGATTTGAACTACACCCACCTCGTGGATGGAACTGGAGGCTCAGGGGCCCGGGAGGGGAGCCCATCTGGCCTGTGAGCCACTCAGCCTGATGCAAGCTGTGGGCAGGAAACAGGGGAAAGGTGCTGGGCCTGGGCCCATGCTGGGCTGGGCAGGTAGCCATGTGACCGTCCAGGCCACCTCCCCCGGGCCCATTGGCCGCCTGCCGCTGCTGGCTGGGCCTGCGCCTGCCCCGGACCCTATAAGGCCAGGGAGCTGAGGGTAGAGCCAGCTGCCAGCCGGGCCGGTCCGTCCTCCAGGGGACCCCGCGCAGTCCAGGTGAGCGGGGCCGCGTCTGCTTCGGTGACACCAGGGTGAGGCCAGGCCTGCAGGTGGGTGTCGGGCTGCTCAGGCTTTCAGTGGGCCCATTCACGCACCTTCTCTGCCCCCTTCCAGCTTCTCACGTTCTCACTATGTCTGCTCCAGACGAAGGGAGACGGGATCCCCCCAAACCGAAGGGCAAGGTAAAGAGGGGAAATGGGGCAGATTCTTGCTGGCTCATCCTGCACACCCCCCGCCCCCATGCAGACCCTGGGCAGCTTCTTTGGGTCCCTGCCTGGCTTCAGCTCTGCCCGGAACCTGGTGGCCAACGCACATAGCTCGGCGAGAGCCCGGCCGGCCGCTGACCCCACAGGAGCGCCTGCTGCCGAGGCTGCCCAACCACAGGCTCAGGGTGAGTGGCTGGCCCAGCTGGGGGCGTGGGGGTCACTCTCCCTGACCGGCCCCTGTCCCCACAGTGGCTGCCCACCCAGAGCAGACGGCCCCATGGACGGAGAAGGAGCTGCAACCTTCGGAAAAGGTGAGAGGATGTGCAGGGCAGGGTCTGATGTGAAATGTAACTGTAGGACCTGCGTTGAGTCCAGGCCTGGGGACCCTGGCTGAGTCCAAGCCTAGGACATGCTGTCATGGACGAGGCCTGCCTGCAGCCGGGAAAGGGGGTGCGTGAGAATGGAAGAGGCTGGCGCTGTGAGCTCATGAGGACTTCATCCCGGAGAGCCAGGGTGCCACACCACAGCCCGATGAATGTCTGGCTGACCGGGGTCGGGGTGAGGAGGAAGCAGCTTGCTTTTTGAGGAGGCCTTCTCTTGATCCACCTGTGTCCTTTCTCAGCAGATGGTGTCCGGGGCCAAAGACCTGGTGTGTTCCAAGATGTCCAGGGCCAAGGATGCCGTGTCCTCCGGGGTGGCCAGCGTGGTGGACGTGGCTAAGGGAGTGGTCCAGGGAGGCCTGGACACCACTCGGTCTGCACTTACGGGCACCAAGGAGGTGGTGTCCAGCGGGGTCACAGGGGCCATGGACATGGCTAAGGGGGCCGTCCAAGGGGGTCTGGACACCTCGAAGGCTGTCCTCACCGGCACCAAGGACACGGTGTCCACTGGGCTCACGGGGGCAGTGAATGTGGCCAAAGGGACCGTACAGGCCGGTGTGGACACCACCAAGACTGTGCTGACCGGCACCAAAGACACAGTGACTACTGGGGTCATGGGGGCAGTGAACTTGGCCAAAGGGACTGTCCAGACTGGCGTGGAAACCTCCAAGGCTGTGCTGACCGGCACCAAAGATGCTGTGTCCACTGGGCTCACAGGGGCAGTGAATGTGGCCAGAGGAAGCATTCAGACCGGTGTGGACACCAGTAAGACTGTCCTAACAGGTACCAAGGACACCGTCTGTAGTGGGGTGACTGGTGCCATGAATGTGGCCAAAGGAACCATCCAGACCGGCGTGGACACCAGTAAGACTGTCCTAACAGGTACCAAGGACACCGTCTGTAGTGGGGTGACTGGTGCCATGAATGTGGCCAAAGGAACCATCCAGACCGGCGTGGACACCAGTAAGACTGTCCTAACAGGTACCAAGGACACCGTCTGTAGTGGGGTGACTGGTGCCATGAATGTGGCCAAAGGAACCATCCAGACCGGCGTGGACACCACCAAGACTGTCCTAACTGGCACCAAGAACACTGTCTGCAGTGGGGTGACCGGTGCCGTGAACTTGGCCAAAGAGGCCATCCAGGGGGGCCTGGATACCACCAAGTCTATGGTCATGGGTACGAAAGACACGATGTCCACTGGGCTCACAGGGGCAGCGAATGTGGCCAAGGGGGCCATGCAAACTGGGCTGAACACAACCCAAAATATCGCAACAGGTACAAAGGACACCGTCTGCAGTGGGGTGACTGGTGCCATGAATTTGGCCAGAGGAACCATCCAGACAGGCGTGGACACCACCAAGATCGTTCTAACTGGTACCAAGGACACTGTCTGCAGTGGGGTCACCGGTGCTGCGAATGTGGCCAAAGGGGCCGTCCAGGGCGGCCTGGACACTACAAAGTCTGTCCTGACTGGCACTAAAGATGCTGTGTCCACTGGGCTCACAGGGGCTGTGAACGTGGCCAAAGGGACCGTCCAGACCGGCGTAGACACCACCAAGACTGTCCTAACCGGCACCAAGGACACCGTCTGCAGTGGGGTGACCAGTGCTGTGAACGTGGCCAAAGGGGCCGTCCAGGGGGGCCTGGACACCACCAAGTCTGTGGTCATAGGTACAAAAGACACGATGTCCACTGGGCTCACGGGGGCAGCGAATGTGGCCAAGGGGGCTGTCCAGACAGGTGTAGACACAGCCAAGACCGTGCTGACCGGCACCAAGGACACAGTGACTACTGGGCTCGTGGGGGCAGTGAATGTCGCCAAAGGGACCGTCCAGACAGGCATGGACACCACCAAAACTGTCCTAACCGGTACCAAGGACACCATCTACAGTGGGGTCACCAGTGCCGTGAACGTGGCCAAGGGGGCTGTGCAAACTGGGCTGAAAACGACCCAAAATATCGCGACAGGTACAAAGAACACCTTTGGCAGTGGGGTGACCAGTGCTGTGAATGTGGCCAAAGGGGCTGCCCAGACAGGTGTAGACACGGCCAAGACCGTGCTGACCGGCACCAAGGACACAGTCACTACTGGGCTCATGGGGGCAGTGAATGTCGCCAAAGGGACTGTCCAGACCAGTGTGGACACCACCAAGACTGTCCTAACTGGTACCAAGGACACCGTCTGCAGTGGGGTGACCGGTGCTGCGAATGTGGCCAAAGGGGCCATCCAAGGGGGCCTGGACACTACAAAGTCTGTCCTGACTGGCACTAAAGATGCTGTGTCCACTGGGCTCACAGGGGCTGTGAAGTTGGCCAAAGGGACTGTCCAGACCGGCATGGACACCACCAAGACTGTGTTAACTGGTACCAAGGATGCTGTGTGCAGTGGGGTGACCGGTGCTGCGAATGTGGCCAAGGGGGCCGTCCAGATGGGTGTAGACACGGCCAAGACCGTGCTGACCGGTACCAAGGACACTGTCTGCAGTGGGGTCACCGGTGCTGCGAACGTGGCCAAGGGTGCTGTGCAAACTGGGCTGAAAACGACCCAAAATATCGCAACAGGTACAAAGAACACCCTTGGCAGTGGGGTGACCGGTGCTGCGAAAGTGGCCAAAGGGGCCGTCCAGGGGGGCCTGGACACTACAAAGTCTGTCCTGACTGGCACTAAAGATGCCGTGTCCACTGGGCTCACAGGGGCTGTGAACTTGGCCAAAGGGACTGTCCAGACCGGCGTGGACACCAGCAAGACTGTCCTGACCGGTACCAAGGACACCGTCTGCAGTGGAGTCACTGGTGCCGTAAATGTGGCCAAAGGGACCGTCCAGACAGGTGTGGACACAGCCAAGACGGTGCTGAGTGGCGCTAAGGATGCAGTGACTACTGGAGTCACGGGGGCAGTGAATGTGGCCAAAGGAACCGTGCAGACCGGCGTGGACGCCTCCAAGGCTGTGCTTATGGGTACCAAGGACACTGTCTTCAGTGGGGTTACCGGTGCCATGAGCATGGCCAAAGGGGCCGTCCAGGGGGGCCTGGACACCACCAAGACAGTGCTGACCGGAACCAAAGACGCAGTGTCCGCTGGGCTCATGGGGTCAGGGAACGTGGCGACAGGGGCCACCCACACTGGCCTCAGCACCTTCCAGAACTGGTTACCTAGTACCCCCGCCACCTCCTGGGGTGGACTCACCAGTTCCAGGACCACAGACAATGGTGGGGAGCAGACTGCCCTGAGCCCCCAAGAGGCCCCGTTCTCTGGCATCTCCACGCCCCCGGATGTGCTCAGTGTAGGCCCGGAGCCTGCCTGGGAAGCCGCAGCCACTACCAAGGGCCTTGCGACTGACGTGGCGACGTTCACCCAAGGGGCCGCCCCAGGCAGGGAGGACACGGGGCTTTTGGCCACCACACACGGCCCCGAAGAAGCCCCACGCTTGGCAATGCTGCAGAATGAGTTGGAGGGGCTGGGGGACATCTTCCACCCCATGAATGCGGAGGAGCAAGGTGAGGGGACGCCTGGGTTCATGGGTCCCTGATCCGGGACTGAGCGGTGCGCCTTCCTTTCCAGCTCAGCTGGCTGCCTCCCAGCCTGGGCCAAAGGTGCTGTCGGCGGAACAGGGGAGCTACTTCGTTCGTTTAGGTGACCTGGGTCCCAGCTTCCGCCAGCGGGCATTTGAACACGCGGTGAGCCACCTGCAGCACGGCCAGTTCCAAGCCAGGGACACTCTGGCCCAGCTCCAGGACTGCTTCAGGCTGGTAAGAGCTTCCCCCTGCTGCTGCCCCGTCCCGCCATCATTTCCCCACTGTACTCTCTCTCCAGATTGAAAAGGCCCAGCAGGCTCCAGAAGGGCAGCCACGTCTGGACCAGGGCTCAGGTGCCAGTGCGGAGGACGCTGCTGTCCAGGAGGTGGGTCTGGCACAGGGCTAGGGTCCCCCCACGTCTCCACTCACCTTGCGCCTTCCTCCCACAGGAGCGGGATGCCGGGGTTCTGTCCAGGGTCTGCGGCCTTCTCCGGCAGCTGCACACGGCCTACAGTGGCCTGGTCTCCAGCCTCCAGGGCCTGCCCGCCGAGCTCCAGCAGCCAGTGGGGCGGGCGCGGCACAGCCTCTGTGAGCTCTATGGCATCGTGGCCTCAGCTGGCTCTGTAGAGGAGCTGCCCGCAGAGCGGCTGGTGCAGAGCCGCGAGGGTGTGCACCAGGCTTGGCAGGGGTTAGAGCAGCTGCTGGAGGGCCTACAGCACAATCCCCCGCTCAGCTGGCTGGTAGGGCCCTTCGCCTTGCCCGCTGGCGGGCAGTAGCTGTAGGAGCCTGCAGGCCCGGCGCGGGGTCGCCCTGCTCTGTCCAGGGAGGAGCTGCCTCAGAACTTTCTCCCCGCCCCCAAACCTGGATCGGTTCCCTAAAGCCCTAGACCTTTGGGGCTGCAGCTGGCTGAGCGCCGAGGGGCTGCGGAGGCAGTGACCTTCTTAACTGAGCCACCCCACGCCCTGCTCCGGGCCTGCCTGCATCTCCCACCTCCTCCCCAGCGCTGCCTGCCCCTCTCGGAGCCTGGGGTCACTCAGACCACCAGCCAAGAGCCTTCCCTTGAAGTCCCCAAGCAAGCACTGCAATTAGGAAAGAGAAAAAGCAGCGTGCCCAGCCTGGAAGGGCATCTGTTTGCCCCGCTAGCAACCCTTTTATATCTAGCAGGGCTCTTCCAGTCCTGCAGCACGGGCCCCCAGCTATCAGCGGTGCAGGCAGTGCTGTGGCATCCCAGGCTCCGGGCAGCTCCGTTCTCATGCTGAAAGTGGGTCTCCGGCCTTAGCACACACACCTTGAGGGTCTTAAGAACCACATTCCCTCATAGTAGAAAGTACTAGAAAAAGCGACACTGCCATCATCATCCCAAGGCAGGCTGCTACTGCCTTTGCTGACCCCCGGGGTGGCCTCACGGTGGGGACAAAGCTGCCAGGAGCCACAGCAGCCACAGCTGGGGCTTTGCACCAGCCTGGCTTGAGACTGAGCAGTTTGCAGGGGGTGGGGGGTGCAAAAAACAAGCAAACAGGCTGCTGCTGCCTCCAGCTGCCCACCACAGGCCTGCCCCAGGCACCTGGGGCTCTGAGGCCCCTGGGGAGGCTGGGCCCAGCAGCTGCCCCTGGAGAACACAGACAAAGGACTTCCCCGCAGGGAACTGTGCCCTATGGAGGGATCAGACAGGGCTGGGAACAGCCACAGAGGCTGCGTGCCTATGGCACAGCCCTTCCTCCGCCGCACACTCCCCCTGGGTCCTCAGGCCCACCCAAGCGCCGGGCTGCAGAGGAAGCGGGGCTGGGGAGGCTGCAGGCATCAGAGACACTGGTGGTGGCGGACCCGGCCGCCGGGCCCCGTGCTCTCAGGCTAGCCCAGGTCGTGGAGGCTGGCAGGCTCAGGTCGGGTGTGAGACGTGCCGTGGCTGCGCTCAGTCCAGCGGGGAGGAGCCGTTCAGCCCGGCCTCCCCAGGAAGCCATATCCCCACTCACCCGGTAAGAGAACCTTGTCGTCCCCTTTCCATGCTCTCCTAGGACACGAGCCCAGGAACCCCAGACCCAGGGGGAGGAAGGGTGGAGGGGCCCCAGGGGTCACCGTGTGCACCAGGGGCCGTGAGGGGCCGGGGCATTCAGCTCAGCTCTGAACCGGGGAAGCTGGCACGGCAAGGACTGCCTCAGGTGACGGGCCGTGAGAGGGGACGGGTCAGGAGCCTTCCCAAGCCTTCTCCTCAGCCCGACACCCATGGCCATCGGAGGCTAGGATGCCAGACACAGCCATTTGCAGAAATCAGGCACAGTGACTGCAGCTCACGTCCAGCCAACCAAGCATGGGGCCGCAGCTCAGGAAGTCCCTTCCCGCCACACCACAGCCTAATTCTTACTGGGACGGAGGCAACTCGGCTACGCTGGGCAGGACGACAAACACGAGACGCCACTGTGGAATGAGCAACTTCGGAGCACGGGGTGACTTGCTTGGGACCGTGCCCACGTGACAGCCCCTTATGCAGAGGAGGAAAGAGAAGCCCCGAGTGGGAGGGGAACCTGTCCAAAGTCACACGGTGTGTGGGTGACACAGCTGGGGTGAGTCGAGGCTGGCCCCTGAGGCCCATGCTCCCTGAACGCTGGAGACCACTGTCGGCTAGCAGCGGCTCTCAGGGAAGGCCTGGTCTCCACCCTCCCAGCCTAGCCTCGCGGACCCTCGTCCTCCCCACATCGGACCTGCTCACCTGCCTGGACCCTGGGCTGCCAGATGCAGGAAGCATCAAACCCCCCAGCCTCGTGGGTGCGGGGCAGGGCGCAGGCAGCACAGCTTAGATGCCCTGGTTTGTCCCTCTTGTCTCCTGGGAAGAGCTTGCTCCCGCCCAGCTCTCCTGCCACTGGCCTTTCAGGGTTGGGCTGGGCCCAGAGTGCCTTTTAGTCGCTTCTCACGGTGGCCTGATGGCTCAACCCAGTCCCAAACGGGCCCAGTGACACTGCCGCCTGCGCCCCAGCTCAGGCCCCCACTGCACCAGCAATGCTAGAAAACCAAGCCAATAAAAGTGATTTCTTTTTTCATTAAAAAACCATTTATAGTCATTTCATGTTGGTTGGAAAT